CAGCGGACTCTCCACGCCCAGCTCGCTCTCGCCTCACTGCGGCCTCCCGAGTCCAAAGCTCCGGCCTCTCCGCCGCTTCGGCAGGCTCAACTGCCGCCTGCCAGTGGCCTCTTCAGCCCCATGGGGCTCATTCCTCACAACGGCCTTTCCAGGCCCAGTTTTTCCCTTCCGGCGGCCTCTCCGGGCCCAGAAGCTCCTCAAGTCGGCCTCTCCAGACCCACTTGCAGCCTCCCGGCGTCCTCTTCGGGCCCAGCTCTTCCTCCTGGCTACATCTACAGGCCCGACTCCTGCCTCCCAACAACCTCTTTGGACTCAGTGCCTGCCCAGCTCCTGGTGGCCTTGGTCGGCCCACAGCTTCCTGAAGCCAAGCTCCCCGGGCCCAGCTCAGGCCTCACGGTGGCCTCTCCAGGCTCACCTCCTGCCCTCCGACGGCGTCTCCAGGCCCCAAATGGCCTCGGGTCGGTGGGCTTCTCCAGGCCCAGCTTGGGCCTCCCGGCGGCCTCTGCAGGCTCAAGTGGTCCTGAAGTCAGCCTCTCCAGGCCCAGCTCCGGCCTCCCAGCAAGCAAGCTCTTTTGGCTCAGCTCCTGCCCAGCTCCCGCCGGCTTTTGTAGACCCTGAACTTTCTCCAGCGAAGCTCCTCAGTCCCACCTCCTGCCTCCCGGTGGCCTGTACAGGCCCAGGTCTGGCTGGAGAACAGCCTCTGCAGGCCCCGCTCTTGCCTCGCAGGGGCATCTCCAGGCCCAGCTCTGGCCTCACGGCGGCCTCCCGGGACGAAGTCCCTGCCTGCCTCCCAGCGGCCTGTGTGCGGCCCAGCTCCTCCGTCACGGTGGCCTGTTGACGCCCAACTCATGCCTCTGGCACCCTTTCGAGAGGCGTGAGCCCCTGCCTCACACTGGCCTCTCTCACGCTGAGGGAGGTCAGCTTGAGCCCCTGCCTCACACTGGCCTCTCTCACGCTGAGGGAGGTCAGCGTGAGCCCCTGCCTCACACTGGCCTGTCTCACGCTGAGGGAGGTCAGCGTGTGGCCCTGCCTCACACTGGCCTCTCTCACGCTGAGGGAGGTCAGCGTGAGGCCCTGCCTCACACTGGCCTCTCTCACGCTGAGGGAGGTCAGCGTGAGGCCCTGCCTCACAGTGGCCTCTCTCACGCTGAGAGAAGTCCTCCCTCACGCTGGCCTGTTGAGGCCCAGTTCATGCCTCTGTTGGCTTCTCCAGGCCCAGCCCCTGCCTGTTGGCGCCCTCTAGAGGCCCAGCCTCTACCTCAAGAGTGGGCCCTCCACGCCCACCTCTTGCCTCGCCGTGGCCTCCTCGGACCAGGCTCCCGCCTTGGGGCGGCCCCCGCAGGCCCAGCTCCTGCCTCACGGCCCTCCGGAGGCCAAGCTCATGCGTCAGGGCGGCCTCTCCCGGCCTGGCGTTTGCTCCTTTGCATGGGCTCCAGGTCCTGCACTTCCTCCAGTCGGCCTCTCCAGGCCCAGCTCTTCCTCCCGGCAGCCTCTGCGGGACCAGACTGTCGTCAAGTAGGCCTGTCCAGGGACAGCTCCTGCCTCCCGGCAGACTCTGCAGGCCCAAGTCGTCCTCAAGTCAGCCTCCCCAGGCCCAGCTCCGGCCTCTCGGCGGCCTCTCCAGGTGCAAAACTTCCTCGAGTCCGTCTCTCCAGGTCCAGCTCCTCCTGTCTCCCAGTGGCCTCTTTCAGCCCAGCCCAGCTCATGCCTCCCGGCGGCCTTCCCAGGCCCCGCTTTTGACTTTCCGCGGCCTCTGCAGGCCCCGAACTTGACTTCCATTCGGCCTCTGCAGGCCTGGCCTCCTGCCTCCCGAAAGCTTGCACAGGCCCATCCTCTGCCTCACAGCGGACTCTCCACGCCCAGCTCGCTCTCGCCTGCGGCCTCCCGAGTCCAAAGCTCCGGCCTCTCCGCCGCTTCGGCAGGCCCAGCTCCCGCCTGCCAGTGGCCTCTTCAGGCCCATGGGGCTCATTCCTCACAACGGCCTTTCCAGGCCCAGTTTTTCCCTTCCGGCGGCCTCTCCGGGCCCAGAAGCTCCTCAAGTCGGCCTCTCCAGACCCACTTGTAGCCTCCCGGCGTCCTCTCCGGGCCCAGCTCTTCCTCCCGGCTGCATCTGCAGGCCCGACTCCTGCCTCCCAACAACCTCTTTGGACTCAGTGCCTGCCCAGCTCCTGGTGGCCTTGGTCGGCCCACAGCTTCCTCAAGCCAAGCTCCCCAGGCCCAGCTCAGGCCTCACGGTGGCCTCTCCAGGCTCAGCTCCTGCCCTCTGACGGCGTCTCCAAGCCCCAAATGGCCTCCGGTCGGTGGGCTTCTCCAGGCCCAGGTTGGGCCTCCCGGCGGCCTCTGCAGGCCCAAGTGGTCCTGAAGTCAGCCTCTCCAGGCCCAGCTCCGGCCTCCCAGCAAGCAAGCTCTTTTGGCTCAGCTCCTGCCCAGCTCCCGCCGGCTTTTGTAGACCCTGAACTTTCTCCAGCGAAGCTCCTCAGTCCCACCTCCTGCCTCCCGGTGGCCTGTACAGGCCCAGGTCTGGCTGGAGAACAGCCTCTGCAGGCCCCGCTCTTGCCTCCCAGGGGCGTCTCCAGGCCCAGCTCTGGCCTCACGGCGGCCTCCCGGGACCAAGTCCCTGCCTGCCTCCCAGCAGCCTGTGTGCGGCCCAGCTCCTCCGTCACGGTGGCCTGTTGAGGCCCAACTCATGCCTCTGGCACCCTTTCGAGAGGCGTGAGCCCCTGCCTCACATTGGCCTCTCTCACGCTGAGGGAGGTCATCGTGAGCCCCTGCCTCACAGTGGC